CACTTCCATAGTATGAGGCTTCGAGTGTACTCAGAGATGAAGAATTGCCAAAATACAGCTCAAAAAGTGGCATTTTCAAAAAACAATGTAAACAACTCAAGGACATAGCTCAAAATTAAAATGTGACATTACAAGCCCATTCGAAGGTTAATTTCCTGGATCTGTGAACTAAATTAATCCATTATTAATCCACGGTACTCTAGAGGTTCTGAGGTCTGGGTTGAGGTGCAAGTTTCAAGGAATATGAGGAAAGCCATCTTTAGAAGGTGCTGGTGTATCTGGGACCTGGGGAATAAACTGCTTTGGAGATTGGTCACAATCTGAGTCGAGAGCCCTCCTGGCCCACATGGGATATGCCCTGCCCTGCCCGATGATAGCGGGACTTCATTGGGACTTAGGCAAAGACTACCTGGTCTCTGGCGCCCACGTGGCCCACGTTGCCATGGTGACGTCAGAACAGCGTGGAGACGTCACCTGACGGTTGCCGCGGTGACCTCACGGCGGTGTGACGTACCCATGGCGACGACACCACGATTCACGGCAGGTGTTCGAGTTGCCCTTCCCGCCAGCCACTCACCTGTCCCCGTCTTCCACGCCCTGAGGGCCGCGGCTCTGGAAACGGGGATACAGGAGCCTGGCGGCGCCGAAGCACCCGCGCAGGCCAAGACGGCTCCCCAGGCCAAGACGGCTCCCCAGGCCGCACACAGCCATGAGCCAGGCTGCTTGACGGGACCTGACCCCGCCAGGTTCCCGTCCAGTCCGCGGGGTGACTCCACCCACAGCTGGCCGCGCCACCGCTCAGGTTTCAATTTTTATTGGTTCGCAGTTCTCACCCCAGGGCGGGACACTCCCAGGGACTTGTTTCCCATTGGTTTAACGGAAGGAGCGGGGCGGGAAAACCCGTGTCGGCTTGGCTGCAACACCTATTGACCAATGTTCAAGCCTATTGGTAAAGGTACTCCGGGCTCGCGCGCTCTGATTGGCTGGCCTGAAGTACAACGCCTCCTCCCCTTGAGGCACGGGCGCTCTGGGTTGTGGGAGTTGGGGAGCTGCTCCGGCTTCGGCGCGGAGGGGCGGCGGCCGGGGAGGCGGCGGCGGCGGCAGGTGAGAGGCCGGGGTCGGGCGGCCGGGCGGCGCGAGGTCCTAGACCCAGGACGACGCTGAGCCAGGCGTCCAGCTTCTGTGGCTCAGTTTACCCAGCTCTGAGAGTCTTGCCCCGAGGGATCGGCGACCTCAATCTGACAGTCGTGATTTTGAGCTTGACAAGCAAGGGGATTCCCCGCTCTGAGCCTCAGTTTTTCTAAGAAATGGGGATCACGATAGTACTTAGCTCATAGTACACCTGAATCTTAGCGTAAGGTAATCTACGTAAAGCCTTAAGCGGAGGATAATTTTGCGTTATGTATAAAAGTGTAAATTGCACACACCTATAGACCCTGCAAGCTCCTTTCTAGGACTCTGTCCTGCAGAAATACTCATTTAAGTGTGCAAAACGAGGCGTACTGGGTGTTTTCTGCAGCCTTGTTTATAATTGTGACACATTGGAAACAGCCTAAATGTCCAGCAAAGAGTTCTTTCTGCTCCATGATTTCATGTAATTTCTACCTTTAATAGTAGTAGTTGTAAAAGCTGAAACGAAGAACAGAGCCAGTAATAAGTAGCTCTCAGTAATTGAATGATTAGTAGGTGCCAGACACCGCCAAGTGTTTCCCTTGCGTTAATTTAACCTTCCTAACATCCACCGAGGTAGGTACGGTTATTTTCTCTCCATATAACGTGTGGGGAAACCGAGGTTCTTAGCCATTTAAGTGAGTTAACTAAGATGACATCACTGGGGAGTGGAAGAGCTGGCATTTGAACCCAGATCTGTTGGATGTGTCCAGTTGACTCCTGCATTGCCTTTCTGGTACGTAGCAAGTGCTGGACGGTAACTACCTTTCTTTGCTCTTCTCATTGGCTTTCCCTTTTAGGATTCCCAGGAGCCATGTTGTCAGAAGTCCTACTGGTGTCTGCTCCGGGGAAAGTCATCCTTCATGGAGAACATGCCGTGGTACATGGCAAGGTACAAAGCCGTTAGAGCCTTTAAGGATTGGGCAGGCTTATTGCTTTTGTCATTTATTCTATAGGTAGCACTGGCTGTATCCTTGAACTTGAGAACATTCCTCCGGCTTCAACCCCACAGCAATGGGAAAGTGGACCTCAGCTTACCCAACATTGGTATCAAGCGGGCCTGGGATGTGGCCAGGCTTCAGTCACTGGACACAAGCTTTCTGGGTGAGTGCAAGGAGGAGAAACCAGGTGTGCTACACTTGTGTTTGCTTGTTTGCCTGTGGAACAGAGCAAGGTGATGTCACAACACCCACCTCAGAGCAAGTGGAGAAGCTAAAGGAGGTTGCAGGCTTGCCTGACGACTGTGCTGTCACCGAGCGCCTGGCTGTGCTGGCCTTTCTTTACTTATACCTGTCCATCTGCCGGAAGCAGAGGTGTGTGCGTGGTCTGGGGAAGGAGTCCAGATAGAGTCACGTTTCACACCCTGGTGTGTTTCAGGGCCCTGCCGAGCCTGGATATCGTAGTGTGGTCGGAGCTGCCCCCCGGGGCGGGCTTGGGCTCCAGCGCCGCCTACTCGGTGTGTCTGGCAGCAGCCCTCCTGACTGTGTGCGAGGAGATCCCAAACCCGCTGAAGGACGGGGATTGCGTCAACAGGTAACCATGGTCCTTACCTGGCCAGTGTCCCTGCCACAGTAAAGATGAACATCTGTGTCTTCAGGTGGACCAAGGAGGATTTGGAGCTAATTAACAAGTGGGCCTTCCAAGGGGAGAGAATGATTCACGGGAACCCCTCCGGAGTGGACAATGCTGTCAGCACCTGGGGTAGGTGTGGCCTCAGGTTTATTTTATTGTTGCACAGCTCTGACCCACTGGTTTTTCTCTTTAGGAGGAGCCCTCCGATACCATCAAGGGAAGATTTCATCCTTAAAGAGGTAACCTGGGGGTGGAGCAGCACATTCAGCCACAGTGTGGACCTGCCTCCTCTTCACCCTGCAGGTCGCCAGCTCTCCAGATCCTGCTGACCAACACCAAAGTCCCTCGCAATACCAGGGCCCTTGTGGCTGGCGTCAGAAACAGGCTGCTCAAGGTGACTCTTGTTCCCTTCTTGGGCAGGTTTCACCTCACCAGCCGTTCCTTCTTTTTTTCTCCAGTTCCCAGAGATCGTGGCCCCCCTCCTGACCTCAATAGATGCCATCTCCCTGGAGTGTGAGCGCGTGCTGGGAGAGATGGGGGAAGCCCCAGCCCCGGAGCAGTACCTCGTGCTGGAAGTAAGAGCCTGTCTGCAGGAACCGGGGTTACTCAAGTGGGAACAGATGGAACCTTCTCCCCTAGGAGCTCATTGACATGAACCAGCACCATCTGAATGCCCTCGGCGTGGGCCACGCCTCTCTGGACCAGCTCTGCCAGGTGACCAGGGCCCGCGGACTTCACAGCAAGCTGACTGGCGCAGGCGGTGGTGGCTGTGGCATCACACTCCTCAAGCCAGGTATCCCGGGGGTAGGTGGGCCAGGCTGCCAGTGTCAAGGGTGACCTGCCTTCCCTCCCCGCAGGGCTGGAGCAGCCAGAAGTGGAGGCCACGAAGCAGGCCCTGACCAGCTGTGGCTTTGACTGCTTGGAAACCAGCATCGGTGCCCCCGGCGTCTCCATCCACTCAGCCACCTCCCTGGACAGCCGAGTCCAGCAAGCCCTGGATGGCCTCTGAGAGGAGCCCACGACACTGCAGCCCCACCCAGATGCCCCTTTCTGGATTATTCTGGGGGCTGCAGTTCGACTCTGTGCTGGCCAGCGAGCGCCCAGCTCCTGACACTGCTGGAGAGGCCCCAGCCGCTTGGCGATGCCAGCCAAGCTCTGCAGTCCCAGCGGTGGGACCTAGGGAGGCATGGTCTGCCCTCTGCATCCTCTGGAGCCAGCCGAGCAGGAGGCCTAGGAGGGTCCTCTGAGACTCCAGACCTGAGGCGAGAAGGGCTGCTTCCCTGAAGCTCCCACAGTCCCATCTGCTTCAGGCCCCCGCCTTGGCCTGTGTTCTTCCTGGCCGCCTGGGTCCAATGCTCAGGTGCTGGGGCCTGGTTCCCGGAGAAGTGTGCCTTCTCTCTCCCTTTTCAGGGACCGCCCCCTGTCTCTCAGGGCCAGGCCTCTCCCTCCTCCAGGAAGCCTTCCCCTACCCCTTGTCGCCCCTCCCTCCCAGAGCACCTGCTGTCTGGGTGGCTCACTCAGCACTTGGTGTGGCCTTCCCTTCTACCTAGCGGGATGGGGCTCCCCCAGGGGCTGTCCCGGAGGCGGTGGGCCTGGTTAAATAAGGCAGGGTTTATATGCACTTTCTTCCGATCTGTACCTGAGAGGTTTGTGGAAAAGATGGCAAATGGGGAATAAAAAGATTTTGTGTCAACAGTAGAGACTCCAGGCCACCAGCACCTCCCTCTGTCCCTGTCCCCTCTCCAGCTGTTTCCTCCATGGAGCTCTTCAGCAATGGAGGGAAATAGGGTTTGGGGTCACTTTGTTGTGCGTCTTGGGGATGAGGTGGCTTTTCCCAGATGGCCCTTGCTGGAGAGGGACTGGGACACGGCTCTCAGTCCATCAGCACAACTCTAGGCTGCTGCTGCGGAGGGAGAAGTTGAGCTTCCTAGCTCCAGAATCACAAGCACCCACGAGAGCACAGACCTGTGTAAGACAGGAAAGCAGAACCTGCCATCGCTCCTGGGGCGCGCCTTCCTTTCTGAAATGAACTGGCTGGATGGAGAAAACAGACTCAAATGTTCTGGCCCGGGTGCCTGGCACTCCCCACCCCCGCCCCCCACCGGCCCTATTTGAACTTTATATTGCAGTCAGCTTGGTGCTTTCCGAAATGCCATTAGCCATCAGGAAACCCTTGTAGTTGGTGCCTTGCCAGCCAGAACCTCTGGGACCCACGGACCTGCAAAGAGGCCGAGTGGAAAGGTGGGGGCCGGCGCAGGGATTTCAGGATGAGGTGAAAGCGATTCAGTGCGCGTCTGCCCTTGGCCACTAGGGGGCAGCTGGCGGCCTTCCCTGCTGTTGTCTTCCTGCAGGGTGAGAGGAGCAGGAGCCGAGCTCCACCCCCACGCCAGCCTTGGGCCCGGCCTGGGATCACTGCTGGGAACGTGAGAGTGAAGGGAGGACGCCTACCCCAGCTTAACTTGTAGAAATGGCCCCAGATCACTGATGGCTGTTCCCTGCCCCTTCCCTTCAAAACACAACGCATAAAGCAGTAATACTAATTAATACTGAACGCTCACTGTGGACTAGGCGTGTTTACGCATCGCCCCT